CACCCCTCACCACAACCGAATGAGCTAAGGATTCTCATTATATATAGTTTATGGAGAGGGAAGTGCAGACATAAAGAGGTGAATTATCTTACCCAGATCACACAGCTGATAAGTGGTGGAGGCAGAATAGAATCTAAACAGTGTGGCTCCGGAGCCCACATGCATTGATTCGACAAGTGTTTATTGAGCACCTGCCACGGACAAGGCCTTGTGTGATTAAATAGGGTTATAATTAGTAATATAAAAATGAGAAATCACTAATGCTTTTTAGACTTAACATTTTCTTTTTTTGTAGGTTTCAGGCACAGAACTGTATATCCAATAATAGTGAAATGGATCCCACTAATTATGACAGAAATGATGATACATTTAAATGACTTGGATGTTTTATAGGTATGATCTCGTGAAACCTTGAGAGAAACTGAATGACGAATGAAACTATTGTTCCTGTTTCACACAGAAGAAAACTGAGGTTAAAAGGGGTAAAGTAATTTTGCATGGCATGAAGTAGAAATTCAAAGTACAGGAATTTGAACTTGGTTCTGTCCTTTTCTGAAGCCCTTGACCACTATAGACTCAAACATCACCTTGTTTTTCCACTCATTCAACACTTTTTTTTTTAAATTATCTAATAGGTTGGCACTCATCATGAGCCCCTGTTCTCATTCTGCAAATGGTGAAGCTCTCTATTGTCCTGACCCCACAGTTCCTGTCCCATGACCAGGGCCAGCTCACCAAGGAGCTGCAGCAGCATGTAAAGTCAGTGACATGCCCATGCGAGTACCTGAGGAAGGTGAGTGAGTGCAGACAGATGGGGCCTGGTGCCCTTGAGCAGTTCCCGGGTCTCAGCTGCCACACATCTCATAGCGGGTGATGCTGGGGGAAGCTTACGCAGTCACAGTACTGGCTTCTTCCTCTTTTTCTTTCCATACAAGTGGCTTAGGGATGGGGTAGAGTAGTTGACTTATTTGGATGAAAACCACTATCTTCTGTCAGAAACTCAAAAGGAATCATTGCTGGCATGGTAACCTAAAGAAAAACAACCAGACAAGTGCCCAACGACACTTAAAAAGGTGATTTATTATCTTGCCAAGTTTAGGCTGGGCATGGTGACTCATGCCTGTAATCCCAGCATTTTGGGAGGCTGAGGCTGGTGGATCACCTGAGGCCAGGACTTCGAGACCAGCCTGACCAATATGGCAAAACCTCGTCCCTACTAAAAATACAAAAATTAGCCGGGCATGGTGGTGTGAGCCTGTAGTCCCAGCTACTCAGGAGGCTGAGACAGGAGAATTGCTTAGATTCAGGAGGTGGGGGTTTTAGTGGGCCGAGATCACGCCATTGCACTCCAGACTGTGCGACAGAGCGAGACTCTGTCAAAAAAAAAAAAAAATTATCCTGCAAAATTTGAAAAGGAAATTCAAATCAACAGCTTCTAAACTACTTTTTAACATGACTCATAATAAGAAATACATTCTATAGTACATATATATGTTCTATAACTTTGAATAAAAGAGTTAACCACATCACATTTATTTTACAACATGTAATACATATTTTTTATTCTCCTTCATTTGTTTTGAATGCTCTGTTTAGTCTACAAAAAGTCCAATAGTAATAATTAAATTAGTCATTAAGTTGAACATTATCTTGTCTTTTAAAATGATAATCTCAAAAATGATCTTTTATTTTTGAGATTTATATAGATACACACACACACACACACACACACACACACACACACACACACACACACACACACATATATTTTTTGAGACAGAGTTTCACTCTGTCCCCCAGGCTGGAGTGCAATGGCACAATCTTGGCTCACTGCAACCTCCGTCTCCCGGGTTCAAGCAATTCCTCTGCCTCAGCCTCTGAGTAGCTGGGACTACAGGTGTGTGCCACCATGCCCAGCTAATTTTTGTATTCTTAGTAGAGATGGGGTTTCACCATATTGGCCAGGCTCGTGTCAACTCCTGACCTCGTGATCTGCCCACCGCGGCCTCCCAAAGTGCTGGGACTTTAGGTGTGAGCCGCTGCACCCGGTCCAAGTAAAATTATTTTAACAATATACTATGAAGAGAAAAACACTGGCTATGAAAGAATATGCATAGTTTTACCCTGTTTAAAAATAAAGATTGAAAGAATACATATGCAAATAAGTTTACTTTTATTTTTGGTAACACTTTACTGCATTGTCTGAATATTGACAATCAGTATGCATTATGAAGCTACCTGGCTAACATTGTGTACTCACTGTGTGTGCCAGGCCCTGGGTTCAATGCTCTACATGCACTTATATTTCATTTAATTCTCTCTGCAACCTGAGATGGTATAGCCACCTCATTTTACAGAGTTGAAACTGAGGCTCAGAGACTGAAAGTTAAGCCTGAGGTTGCAGTCAATAAGAGGCAGAGCTGGAACTGAAACCTACCTGTGTCTGACCACCAGTTCGTGTTCTGACGGCAGGCTAGTCTGCATCACAGAGTGTGGAGTAGATGGTGCATGCCTGCTAGGATGGGCTAGGTATCACTGTAGGTAAGAAACAGCCCCAAACTATGGAAATGTACACCACTGAAGGCTCTTTTCCTGCCCATGCTGCACATCCTCCATGGCTCTCCTGTGCCCTGTGCCCCACATGCCCTCATCCTGCCACGAGAATAAAGGAGCAGCCTCCATATGGGAGCTGTCAGCTGCTCTAAGAGATGAAGGAGAGAGTGGCCCGTCTCAATGGCTCCCAACTCTTTTGCCTCGAGGTGACACGCTTCACTTCCACTCACATCTCCTGGGTCAAAGCAAATCCCATGGGTACATCCACTTTCAAGTGGCCCAGGAGAGAACCTGAAATACTCGGTGGACTCCATTAAGGCCGTCATATGGTGTCAGCCTGCATGGGAGACTGTGGAGGGGCAGAGGAGGAGAGTGGGGAACTGATGGGAAATGACAGGAGGACTAAGTCACCGCAGATTTGCTTTATCTTCAGCCAGGTGGAGTTTGTCCCAGAGCCGCACAAAATCATCACCAGCATGATTAAACGGAGTAGACTTCAGAAAAAGCAGTTTGGTCGGATGTAATCAGCAGTGAACTCAGAATCAATTGAGTGACATTGAGTCAGTAAATCTCTGACTGCCTCAGTTACCCCATATGATAGTTTTGAGGATGGGAACATTGAGAGAGTTGATTTGGAAGGATATCAAGAGTAAAAATTCCAACATTTTTAGTTCCTTTAAGTTAAATCCAGGCACTGTCTTTCCTGCAAGTCTCCTGTTCCTTTCAGATTGCACAGGTGAGAGTGCTCAGATTAGGGCTGGAGGTTGTAAACCATTGCTCCCACACTGACAGTGCCCCCGTGTCGTGCATGTATTCTGCGCATTTTCCTGTGCTAAACACTCTCCCAAAACATCGTGGGGCCTGATTCTTCCTCTTTGTTCCAATGGCCCTGGGTGACTCAAGTGCCCATTCAATGACCAGGACACAGAGGTCTTAGAGAGATGCTCCTTGAGGCCCCAGGTGCGAGCCTGTACCCTGCCGGAGCATGAGGCAAGGGACAGGGCATCGTCTGTGGGGATAGTGGGGGTAGTGGGGGTAGTGGTCAGCCAGATTTGGTGACTCTACTTGCTCACCAGACGATCCTACACCTGCCACCTCCGATGGATCCACTGCCTCTGTGCCTGCCTGTACTGCTGATGCTCCAGTGGATAACTCAGCATCCCAGCCTAGGCCCAATGCCACTGAAGATGGACCTTCCCCCTGGGGACCCAGGAGTCCTACCACTCAGCTGTCCCCAGGAGTGCCCAGACCCTCATTCTTATCCAGGACCTAGGAGCCCTACCCCTGGCCTTCCCTCATCAGCCGTAAATGATGATTTACTGCTGTTACCATCATCACTGCCTTCAGTGACCAAGGGCCTTCCAAGGCGCCAGCTCTGGAACGAAGGATGCCCTTGGGAGGTGATGACACTCAGGTACACGGGTGCTCAACAGATTGCTTCCTCCTATCCTCAGACGGTCTTTGCATGCATGCAGCCATTGGCACTCCCATTGTGTGGAAGGAAACCAGCCCAGGGTCACACAGCTGGTCAGCAGCAACATAGCTGTTCTCAAATCTAAGGTGCCTGACCATGCCTCCATGAGGGACCGCCTCCAAGGGAGGTTGATCCTGGCTTTGGGGAGCCTTTCCTGGGCTGCACGAATAACCTCCATTGTTCGAGACCCCAAACTCTGCTCACATCTTCCTTTCCCTATCTCTGCTTGGGCTATGATCACGGTGACTCTAGCAGCCCTTCATGGACATTATAGTACTCTCTGCCATTCACTTTTGCTCTAATCTGACTTCAACCCCCACTTACTTGGTCTCTCCTTTTACAACCACCACAACCGAAATCTAGGGCTGCTTTTTTTTTTTTTTTTTTTTGAGACAGAGTCTCATTCCATTCTGTCACCCAGGCTGGAGTGCAATGGTACAATCTCGGCTCACTGCAACCTCCGCCTCCCGGGTCCAAGGGATTGTCCTGCCTCAGCCTCCTGAGTAGCTGGGATTACAGGCGTGTGCCACCATGCCTGGCTAATTTTTGTATTTTTAGTAGAGATGGGGTTTCACCATGTTGGTCAGGCTGGTCTCCAACTCCTAACCTCGTGATCCGCCTGCCTCAGCCTCCCAAAGTGCTGGGATTACAGGCGTGAGCCACCATGCCCAGCCAAATCTAGGGCAGGAACATGGCTGCAGCATATAAAAAGAATTGAATTCCATACTTTTGTTAACCCTGTTTTTTGTTTGTTTGTAGTTGTTGCTGTTTTTGAGACAGAGTCTCGCTCTGTCGCCTAGGCTGGAGTGCAGTGGTGCAATCTCGGCTCACTGCAGACTCTGCCTCCCGGGTTCAAACTATTCTCCTGCCTCAGCCTCCCAAGTAGGTGGGACTACAGGCGCCCACCACCACACCCGGCTAATTTTTGTATTTTATTAGAGACAGGGTTTCACCATATTGGCCAGGCTGGTCTGGAACTCCTGACCTTGTGATCCGCCCACCTCGGCCTCCCAAAGTGCTGGGATTACAGGCGTGAGCCACCACACCCAGCCCCTGTTTTGTTTTTGTTTTGCTTGCTTCTTAGGGTTGTTTTTCTATTTATGGTAAAGGCATTGGCTTTCCATTTGTAGCATCAATAGAATATTTCCTGTTTACAATAACCTTATGTCATAGTAAATGGTAAAGGGATTTAAAGCAGTGGTTTTCAGCTGCCAGAGGCCTGAGAGAGTTTGGGCATACTCTGTGTGATCGGGCAGAAGGCCTGTGGGAAGTTTAGCAGAGGACAGGGCCAGGAAAGTTGATGGACAGTGGGGGTCTGTCCTGGTCACCAGGCCCCTGGGTCCTGCCCACCTGCTTGGAGCTCCCCACCCATCACACATGATGCTGCCAAGCCCTCTGGGTATTGTGGGCAAATACCTTAGGAGAGAAGCTGATGAACTTTGTTTCTTGAAATGCACAGATTCCTTGGACGTCCCTGAGAGCTCAGTCATGAAAGTCAACTTGGTTTTCTCCCCCTCATTTGGGTTCAGAATTTAAAGTCCACACACACAGGCAGTAAGATGATATAGATAAGGACGTCATCACTCGGTTTCGGATGTTAAAATGTCTAGGTGGGTTAGCGGTGATTTGAGATCACACAACCTTGTGCCACAAAGAGGAATTCCCAGGCCAGAGGGAGACATTTTATTGCCATGTTATGATCTCATCATTGAGTTGAAAGGCAATCTTGTTTCATTTTGGATTCTTTCTTATGTTTATGTCTTATAAGGGCACTTTGAATTTCCAAGCAAATAATAATTTTGAATTAGCTTTTAATCATTGACTTCTAGCACAGTTATATGATCAGAAACATGCTGTGTGATTTGATTGCTCTCAAATATATTGAGATTTGCTGGAACAAAATAAGTCAGGTTAATTTTTGTAAATGTACCAGGCATGCTTAAAATGAATGTATCTACATTTGTTCCTGAGATACAGGTTGATGGACGGATGGCTACATGGATGTGATGGAGATGGTTTACTATCGGGACCTTCCGCACCCTGCTGATGTTTTGTTGCTTAGGATATGAATGGCTGAGCGGAGGCTGTAAAACCTGGCACTCTGCTTGGGTATGAGGTTCTTCCTGCCATCCTGCCATCATCCTTTTCATTATTTCAACTATTATTATTCCAGGTTATCAATACTCTGGCTGACCATCATCATCGTGGGACTGACTTTGGTGGAAGTCCTTGGTTACATGTCATTATTGCGTTTCCGACAAGTTATAAAGTTGTCATTACCCTCTGGATAGTTTACCTTTGGGTGAGTATACTAACTTTCTGTAGAGGTATACTCCAGCCGTCATTCTTATATTATTATTTCCTAGGTGTCTCTCCTGAAGACTATCTTCTGGTCTCGAAATGGACATGATGGATCCACGGATGTACAGCAGAGAGCCTGGAGGTCCAACCGCCGTAGACAGGAAGGTATGGCTCTGTTGGAATCCGCATAGTGTGGATCTCACCTTCTCCTCTCCTCACTCTCACCAAGGGCTGAGGTCCATTTGTATGCACACAAAGAAAAGAGTTTCTTCCTTTCGAGGAAATAAAATTGGCCTGAAAGACGTCATTACTCTACGGAGACATGTGGAAACAAAAGTTAGAGCTAAAATCCGTAAGAGGAAGGTGACAACGAAAATCAACCATCATGACAAAATCAATGGAAAGAGGAAGACCGCCAGAAAACAGTAAGATGTGCCTTGACACAAATACTGTTGTACTTTATCTGATGAAAGTGATTGTAATCCATAGGAAAATGTTTCAACGTGCGCAAGAGTTGCGGCGGCGGGCAGAGGACTACCACAAATGCAAAGTAAGGAGCTTCCTCCCTGCAGTTGCAGGATAACATTCAATTTCTCATGTGTTGGCTTTTTCAGATCCCCCCTTCTGCAAGAAAGGCTCTTTGCAACTGGGTAAGTTTGCTTGTTTTCCTTGCTTTTGGACAGTGTGAAAACATTCCCTCCTTTGGCCCTACAGGTCAGAATGGCGGCAGCGGAGCATCGTCATTCTTCAGGATTGCCCTACTGGCCCTACCTCACAGCTGAAACTTTAAAAAACAGGATGGGCCACCAGCCACCTCCTCCAACTCAACAACATTCTATAACTGATAACTCCCTGAGCCTCAAGACACCTCCCGAGTGTGTGCTCACTCCCCTTCCACCCTCAGCGGATGATAATCTCAAGACACCTCCCGAGTGTGTGCTCACTCCCCTTCCACCCTCAGCGGATGATAATCTCAAGACACCTCCTGAGTGTCTGCTCACTCCCCTTCCACCCTCAGCGGATGATAATCTCAAGACACCTCCTGAGTGTCTGCTCACTCCCCTTCCACCCTCAGCGGATGATAATCTCAAGACACCTCCCGAGTGTCTGCTCACTCCCCTTCCACCCTCAGCTCCACCCTCAGCTCCACCCTCAGCGGATGATAATCTCAAGACACGTGCCGAGTGTCTGCTCCATCCCCTTCCACCCTCAGCGGATGATAATCTCAAGACACCTTCCGAGCGTCAGCTCACTCCCCTTCCACCCTCAGCTCCACCCTCAGCAGATGATAATATCAAGACACCTGCCGAGCGTCTGCGGGGGCCGCTTCCACCCTCCAGCTCCACCCTCAGCAGATGATAATATCAAGACACCTGCCGAGCGTCTGCGGGGGCCGCTTCCACCCTCAGCGGATGATAATCTCAAGACACCTTCCGAGCGTCAGCTCACTCCCCTTCCACCCTCAGCTCCACCCTCAGCAGATGATAATATCAAGACACCTGCCTTCCACCCTCAGCGGATGATAATCTCAAGACACCTTCCGAGCGTCAGCTCACTCCCCTTCCACCCTCAGCTCCACTCTCAGCAGATGATAATATCAAGATACCTGCTGAGCGTCTGCGGATTCCGCTTCCACCATCAGCCGATGATAATCTCAAGACACCTTCCGAGCGTCAGCTCACTCCCCTTCCACCCTCAGCTCCACCCTCAGCAGATGATAATATCAAGACACCTGCCGAGCGTCTGCGGGGGCCGCTTCCACCCTCAGCGGATGATAATCTCAAGACACCTTCCGAGCGTCAGCTCACTCCCCTTCCACCCTCAGCTCCACCCTCAGCAGATGATAATATCAAGACACCTGCCGAGCGTCTGCGGGGGCCGCTTCCACCCTCAGCGGATGATAATCTCAAGACACCTTCCGAGCGTCAGCTCACTCCCCTTCCACCCTCAGCTCCACCCTCAGCAGATGATAATATCAAGACACCTGCCGAGCGTCTGCGGGGAGCGTCTGCGGGGGCCAGCTCCACCCTCAGCAGATGATAATATCAAGACACCTGCCGAGCGTCTGCGGAGGCCGCTTCCACCCTCAGCGGATGATAATCTCAAGACACCTTCCGAGCGTCAGCTCACTCCCCTTCCACCCTCAGCTCCACCCTCAGCAGATGATAATATCAAGACACCTGCCGAGCGTCTGCGGGGGCCGCTTCCACCCTCAGCGGATGATAATCTCCCTCAGCAGATGATAATATCAAGACACCTGCCGAGCGTCTGCGGGGGCCGCTTCCACCCTCAGCGGATGATAATCTCAAGACACCTTCCGAGCGTCAGCTCACTCCCCTTCCACCCTCAGCTCCACCCTCAGCAGATGATAATATCAAGACACCTGCCGAGCGTCTGCGGGGGCCGCTTCCACCCTCAGCGGATGATAATCTCAAGACACCTTCCGAGCGTCAGCTCACTCCCCTTCCACCCTCAGCTCCACCCTCAGCAGATGATAATATCAAGACACCTGCCGAGCGTCTGCGGGGGCCGCTTCCACCCTCAGCGGATGATAATCTCAAGACACCTTCTGAGCGTCAGCTCACTCCCCTTCCACCCTCAGCTCCACCCTCAGCAGATGATAATATCAAGACACCTGCCGAGCGTCTGCGGGGGCCGCTTCCACCCTCAGCCGATGATAATCTCAAGACACCTCCCTTAGCTACTCAGGAGGCTGAGGCAGAAAAACCACGCAAACCCAAGAGGCAGAGGGCGGCTGAGATGGAACCACCTCCCGAACCCAAGAGGCGGAGGGTCGGTGACGTGGAACCGTCACGCAAACCCAAGAGGCGGAGGGCCGCTGACGTGGAACCATCATCACCCAAACCCAAGAGGCGGAGGGTCGGTGATGTGGAACCGTCACGCAAACCCAAGAGGCGGAGGGCCGCTGACGTGGAACCATCATCACCCGAACCCAAGAGGCGGAGGGTCGGTGACGTGGAACCGTCACGCAAACCCAAGAGGCGGAGGGCCGCTGACGTGGAACCATCATCACCCGAACCCAAGAGGCGGAGGTTGAGCTGAGAAGAGGCCAGTGCACTCAAGCCTGAGCAATAAGAATAAAACCGAGTAGAACAAAATAAAAAATTCAAAAAACAAAACAAAACCC